ATCGATAATTAGCAAATAGAACTATGGAAAATGCCCTCTTAAATTTCAATTTAGTCAACTTAGATCTATTAGAGATTTTTAAAGCAGACCTTTTATAGTTCCAAGTTAAATCTCTAAAGTCAGTTGTAACAGAATCTGACAAAATGGGCTGTTTTCTTTTACCACCTTCTCTCTTAACCCATCAAGGCTTCCTTTTCTCAACTCTGTAATGTCCTGAAGTGTTCAAGGGGTCTCCCCATAGGTATGACAATGGGATGATTGGATGATTGTTGGTGCTTCCCATTAATCTCTCTTGAGATCCTTTCCACGTCTCCGAAAGGCACCTGTTCTTATTTGCATTTTGCAGATGAGGAAACTGAGTCTCAGAGAGGTTAAGGGGGTAGCCCGAGGCCATGTACATGACTGCAGCTTGGGACTCGGCGTCCAAAAGGGTGCCTGCCCATCCTCCTGCCAACTTAGTTGACACAATTTTCCTTTCTAAAGGCTTTCTCCCAATACCGTTGCCATTCTTAATTAGGGCTGGGTGCCGTCGAAGCCTCCTTGGAGTTAAAGGGCTGCTAGGAGGAGGAGGTGGGACGGGAGGTGGCCGTTCTCAGAGTGCTTGAAGAACTAATTAAAAATCAGTCTTTTTAAATTTTTAATTAAATTAATGTCTGTAGGGCGAAGTGTCACGGCCTGGGAGGACGGTGCGGCTGGCTTCAGCCCTTGAATGCCCCGCGTCAGTAATAATTAGGGGGTGGGGGGAAACAAAGCGAGGGTGAGTTCTGCTGGGCGCCCGTGGACTCCTAGAGGTCACTGTCGCACTCTGCTACTCAAGTGGGTTTCCCCAGCCCGTCCAGAGAGGTACTGGTGTGCGGGAGAGGCCAGCAAGACAACCAGGGACAGCTACTCCGCCCAGGGCCGGCAGCCGCCCCGCCTCGACCACGCCCCCAACCCAAGCCCGGGATCGCCCCTCCCCGACCACGCCCCTCACCCCCGCCCTTCCGGGGCCGAAAGCGAAAGCGCGCTCGGTCTCTCGGTGCTCGCTCCATCGGGTCTGGCGGGGCTGGCAGCGGCGAGGACCCGGGTCTGGCGCTGTGGGCCGGGAGCCGTGGGGCGGCATGGAGGGGCTGGTTGTCGCCGCCGGCGGGGACGTCTCCCTGCACAACTTCAGCGCGAGGCTGTGGGAGCAGCTGGTCCACTTCCACGTCATGCGGCTGACGGACTCGCTGTTCCTGTGGGTGGGGGCCACGCCGCACCTGCGCAACCTCGCCGTGGCCATGTGCAGCCGCTACGTGAGTGCCTGGCGGCCGAGGGTGCGGGCGGCAAGCTGCAGTGTGCCCTTTGCTTTTCTTTTAGGACTCCATCCCCGTGTCTACCTCCCTCCTTGGAGACACTTCCGACACGACCTCTACTGGCCTTGCCCAGCGCCTAGGTATGTACCCACAGCTGGCGCTGCATGGCCAGCCAGGTGGGGCCCACTCTTTAATGGAACCATGAAGCAAGTCCCTTCGGAAGTAAAGCATCTTTATGCTAAGAACCATCACCTCATTGCTGCTGGGAAGCACAGACCTTTGCACGTTGGGTCTTATTTAAGGGGCACATTCCATGCTCGCCTGTCATCACCACCGTCCCAGGGCTGGCCTGTTCCCAAAGGACTCCCACCTCGTCCTTGGGTGTGTCCTTGAGTCCATGAGCTGATTTAGTTGCCTTCCGTAAGTGCATCACCACCTCCTGGGAGGAGAGCATGAGAAGTGCCCACAGCCCCTGTGGGTGGTGGCTCAAGGTAGCCTCCCGGGCCTTAGGAGGAGTCAGTGCAGCTGGTGGAGCAGGTGTCACCTCTGTGCAGGAAGGACTGTCCTCACTCAGTGTGATACCGTTCAGGGCTCGGAGGGAAGACTGGCCTGGCCTGTGAGTGTGGCGTAGAGTGGGGATTAAGCAAAGGTCATGAGGCTGAATGCTCCACTCTTCCCACACCCCAACACACTTCCTGTGGGCCAGGTAAGGCTTCCATGTGCTCTGCGACCCCCAGCCCCAGTGCCTGTGGCCAGTGTGCACAGGATGCCTGTCTCCTGCCCAGGCCTGGCGTTCTCCAGTAGGCCCAGCTGCTTCTGCTCTGGAGTCTTCTCTGTGTCTCAGGCACAGGACCTGGTACCTGACAAGCAGGAACCTCTGTGTCAGTCACACTGAGGCAAATGCACACGAATAGCATGGCACCTGGCCCAGGGGGAAGGCAGGGCAGGGTGGAGTGTCACCAGCAGGCCCATGACAGTATGTGGATAGGACAGAGGTCAGGGAGGGCACAGGTCAGCATTTCAGGAACTCGCAGTATTCTTTTTCCCTCCCTTGGAGGTGGGGACCTGACTTGTAAGTTAATTTGGTAATTTTTAACTAGGAAGTAAATTTAAAATTTACAGAAAAGTTGCAAAGAAGATAGAATTCCTGCTTAGCTTTTGCCCCAATTTCCCACTTGCCACCCTTCCCTCTTTGTGTTTGTATCTTTTTTTTTCTGAGCCACATGAAAGTAAAGCTGCCTTTTGTGTCTGTGTCACTCTGTGTGTGTGACTGTGTAAGGGGTAGCACACTTACATGGAACAGGTTACTGCGTGTGGGAGAAGGCTCAGGAAGGTATTCATATTTATACAGACGGAAAGCTGGGTGGGGTTGCGGACACACTCCCATAGAGAAGGTGGTGTGAGCTTGTCTGGCAGGCCGTGAATAACTTTCATATCAATAAGGTAAATTAGTCTCCAGAATATTTGCGAGATGGAGGCCTAGTATCTATATGCAAAAAAGAGGGGTTCTCAGTATCTCGACTGTCTCAACAAGTCACGGGTGTGCCGTGGCTTCCGGCGTCTCTTAAGGGAATGGTGCTGCAGAGCTCGGACCAAGAAGGTTTTCCAGCAAAGTCCCATGCTTTGCCAGTTGCCTTGAGCCTGGGTCTGGGCCCTCAAGTTGAAAATGCACTATAATGAAAAGGGAGAGGTGTCCTGAATCAGTATCTTATATGAGAGATGAAAGCAGGTAGGGAAAGAGAAGGCCTGGGGGGTTCTCAGTAGCTCTGGAAGCATCGCAGGAGTTGGTGTGGCCAAGGGGACCCAACCTCCTATGGCCCTGGAGGGGCACAGCTTGGGTCTGAGGGGCTCAGTGCCTCCAGACACAGCGTTGTTCCTCAGAAATCCTGTCTCTGCAGTTAGAACAGTTGGAATACCAGGGGGGCCCCCTTAGGGTAAAGGGGGATGTTCCTGCCCCTGGGATATAGGGCAGGGTGTGACTTACAGGCTCCTCCTAGGCAGCCTTGGTGAGCCCCAGCTTCCTACCACACTGCCTGCCTTTAGATCACCCTCTACATGAGTGGTCCCAGCCTGCCTAACACAGCTAGGAAAGGATGAGGTTGGTCCCTAATGGTGGGGGAAGCCTAAGAGGCTTCCTCACTCCCCGCAGGGCTGAGCAGATAACTGGGCACAACTCTCCGCCTCGGGGGCACACTGCACCCAGCACACTGGTGGGAGGCTCTGTGCTAAGTACTGTAAGCTGTTCTTTAAACACCAGCTCTTGGAATAACCGAACAGCTGCCTTTGTCCGGACACATTCCTTTTTTTTTTTTTTTAATAAAAAAACAGCTTTACCGAGACGTAAACACATGTCATACAATTCAGCAGCTGTCCTCAGGCAGAGGCTGTGCTTGCCGCCGCCTTGCTTTTTCATAGGTGTGTTGGCTGCTTTGTAAGGACAGTCAGTGAGTTAATACCCAAGACCTTTCCAGCCCTAAAAATCACGCAGCCTTGTACAGCGGAAAAACAGGCTTTTGGGGTCCTGGGCTCTCCCTCTCCTCAATTTCCAAACAAAGCTGGGAGAGGTTTCCAGGCCACGGTGGGGCCTGGGCCTGCGCCTGCACCTGCGCCCCTGAGCCACACTGCCTCTCAGGGTTCTTGGTGGGACCATAGCTCAGATGGCAGCAACTGAAAGGACAGAACTGCTGCCCAGATGAGATCCCATGACGTGTGTTCTAAATCGGCCTTTAGTAATGGTGCAGGTGGCCTGGTGCCCTCAGCCTCACCGCACCACCCTTTTGCCTTTTGGTGATGAGGCTAAGTACATGCTTGCCATATGTTGAGGTGGGGGTGGGTCAGTGCCTCTCCAGGGGTGAGTAGTTCTGCACTGGCCCTGCGTATGGGTGAGGCTAAAGGAGGAGGCCGCGCAGTGGGGCAGGCAACATCCAACTGCTTTAGCCTTTTTGCCCACGTATTTTCAGGATATTGGCTTTCAGATTCCAGGTGTATGACTCTGCTTGATTTTTGCAGTTGGCCCAATGTGCACCTCAGCCATTTTCTATTGATTCTGTAGAAGGGGACTAAAACTTACATTCAGTAGAAAATTACGTGTGTGTCCATATGCCTATCTGTGCACACACACACAAATATATTTGTGTGTATACACATATATGCAAATGCATGGAAACGTAGGAGGGAGGGAAGTGGAACTGGTTGGGGTGGGGTGGTGCTGAAGGAGAACTTTAATATTTTATTTTAAATACTTATTTTTTTTTGAGACGGAGTCTTGCTCTATTGCCCAGGCTGGAGTGCAGTGGCGCGATCTTGGCTCACTGCAAGCTCCGCCTCCCGGGTTCACGCCATTCTCCTGCCTCAGCCTCCCGAGTAGCTGGGACTACAGGCGCCCGCCACCATGCCCGGCTAATTTTTTGTATTTTTAGTAGAGACGGGGTTTCAACGTGTTAGCCAGGATGGTCTCGATCTCCTGACCTTATGATCCACCCGTCTCGGCCTCCCAAAGTGCTGGGATTATGGGCGTGAGCCACCGCTCCCGGCCATTTTTTGTGTTTAAATTTTTTTTTTTTTTTTTAAATCAAAACACCAGAAACCCCTCTGTGTAGGGCAGAGGTTCTTAAGCAGTGCGGGGCACCTGCAGGATCTGTTCCAGCAGACAGCTGGCCCCAAATCCTGGCTTTCTGGGTCAGGAGGGCTGGGTGGGGCCCAGCAGCTGCCTCTCGAACAAGTTCCAGGGAGGCTGCTGAGGTGGGGCCTGCCCTTCAGAACCCTGGGTCTGGTGGAGAGACTGGGAGAGGCCTGAGTGACTCGTCTGCATTTGCAGCACCTGTCTGAAGAGAGGCATGGAGATTAGAGCTTTCTTTTCTCCCTACAACCCCATCCTCTTTCTGAGCATTTCCCAGCTGCACGTGGCTGTGAGGAACACGGGGCCTGCAGTATTTCAGGAGTGGCTGTATCAATGTGTTTTCTCTTTTTAGCCAGGAAGACCAACAAACAGGTGTTTGTCAGCTATAACCTTCAGAACACAGACAGTAACTTCGCATTACTTGTAGAAAACAGGATCAAGGAAGAGATGGAGGCTTTCCCCGAAAAGTTCTAGCTGAGTGGCAGAAGTGAGAATTTGTAAACTTATGTACAATGTACGTGTAAATAAATGGATTGAATTTCAGTTTGTCATCAGGCCGCGCTCCCGTTTTGTTTTTAAGGGGTTAATCTTTTGAGCTTCCTTCTCAGCAGTGTGTGGGCCAAAAGGCTCATACTGACCCACCTGGTGAAGGAGAGGCAAAGTGGGCAGTATATACTTCCTCATTTGGCTGTGAGTGATAGAGGGATGAAATGGGATTTTTGTTGGGATTGAAGACTGTAATCTAAGAGTTTCAATCAGACATGACTGTGACGTGCATCCTCAATTAGAATTAAAGTGATGTATAAATATGCTTTAGATTTGTGTGTGCATTCCTCAGAATTC